CCCAGCACTTTGGGAGGCTGAGGCAGGCGGATCACAAGGGCAGGCGCTCGAGACCAGCCCAGCCAGCATGGTGAAACCCCATCTCTACTAAAAATACAAAAATTAGCTGGGCGTGGTGGCGCACACCTGTATTCCCAGCTACTGGGGAGGCTGAGGCAGAAGAATCGCTCGAACCTGGGAGGCAGAGGTTGCAGTGAGCGGAGATCGTGCCACTGCACTCCGGCCTGGGTGACAGAGCAAGACTCTGTCTCAAAATAACAACAACAATAAAAGTTATACAAGAATTTTCGACTGCACGAGGTTCAGTGCTCCACGTTGTCCAAGGGTCAATTGTATGGGGTCCAAAGGTAAGTCCTGATGGCTTTGAAGCAGATCAGGAGAAAATCATGGTCATAGTTACTATCTTTTGAGCACTTTCTAAGTGCTGATACTGTTCTAGTGCATAATGCTTATTATCTCAGTCAATCGTCAGAGCAGCCAAGCAAGATAAGTGAGGAGGAAACAGGCCTAAAAACTTACCAAGACCTCTAAATGTGGGTGGCAGAATGCAGATCCAAGCTCAAAACATCACCCTTGCTATTCACAGTGTGGCCCACGGACCAGCAGCTGCATCTTGTGGGAGCTTTTTAGAAATGCAGAATCTCTGCCTGACCCTAGATCTTCTGGATCAAGCCTGCACTTTCACAGGATCCCCTAGTGATCCCAGTGCACACTGAAGTTTGTACAGCACAGATGGCGATTCACCAGATCGGCTGCACATTGGAATCACTTGAGGGATTTCAAAAATCCTTAGTGCCCAGGCCATACACCCCTAGATCAATTACATCTGCATTTCTGGGTCTGTCACCCAGGCATCAGGATTTTTCAAAATTACCCCTCTGTTGAGCCGGGGAGAGCAGGTTAACTCTTGCAGGGAGAACTGGGCTTGCAGGGTCCAGCCAGCTGCCAGCAGCTCTGCAGCTTTAAGAACTGGGGCGGGCTAGCTGCCGAGGAGACCACGCTGCTGCATGGGCCACGTGAGCTCAGGCTGTGGGAGCGGATGGAGCTGCTACAGTCAGCGCTTGGGGCTGGCCTCAGCTTGTAGACCCGAGCCCTGCAGAACAACCCCCCGTGGCGCAGGAGAGCAGAAGAAAGGGGGCCTTTATGCCCTTTTGAGGGAAGCACACATTCTGCAAGGCCGTGGAAACAAAGGGAGGAACTGTTTGTAGCCCTCGTCCAGACGCCCCAAACAAACAGTAAGTCAGAAGGGAACAGAGCACAGCACAGTCCCTCCCTCCGCCCCAGGCAGTATCCACCTTGCCCCGCCCCACCTAAGGAGCCCAAGGGTATTCTGGGAGCCCACCCCAGGACAATGGCAGGGCAAAACCAGTGAGCAAGGCAGAAAATTCCTGAAATTCTCCACTGAGGCCCAGCTGTTCCTCTCCTTGAAAAGTCAAGGCTTGGTTCAAGCCAGATAGCACCTGAGGACAGAACATATCAGGTATTGGTAGTGTTTCTCCTCTGTTCTCTCTCCTCCCAACCTCCCTCTCTGCCCCATTTCACAGATGGAGAAGGAAAGGCAAGTGACTTGTCCAGAGCCACTCTGTCAAAAGGGGACTTGAGTCCTCAGGGCTGTTGACTCCAAAGCTGACAAGCAGGTAACCACATTGGGGTTTTCTCCAGGACATGAGTACATTTCTTTCTATACATTTGTGCTCTCAGGTGGCATTCTTCTTCAGAGCAGGGCAAGTGTAATTCTGGACCAATGTGTGATTCTGAGACCAGACCAACCAACTGAAGGTAATTTTATTCTCAATTAAAGAAACACAGACATAACATCATTAACTCATAAATTATTGTTTAGTTACAGATTACGAAAATGATAGAACCAGAAGGTGCTAACAAAATGTCTGTCCTGCATGTGTGGCATTTGACATGAAGAAACTGAGGCCCTTGCTGGGCGCAGTGGCTCATGCCTGTAACCCCAGCACTTTGGGAGGCCAAGGCAGGAGGATCACTTGAGCTCAAGAGTTCAAGACCAGCCTTGGACAAGATAGTGAAACCTTGTCTCTACCAAAAAAATACAGAAGTTAGCCAGGCATGGTGCAGTGTACCTGTAGTAGCAGCTACTGAGGAAGCTGAGGTAGGAGGATCGCTTGATCCCAGGAGGTCAAGATATTGAAGGCATTTTTTTTTTGACTTTGCAGGAGCCAAGTTACACCCTGTTTAACCCTGCCTTCAAAGGGACGACTCTGTAAGGTAGGGGCTCTCAGCCTTCTTTTCCTCCCAGCTCTAATTTGTTCCCTTTCCTTCCCTCACCCAGATTCTCTGCTACTTATTCAAGTTGACACGATGCCCTTCACACTCCACCTGAGGTCCCGCCTTCCCTCTGCCATAAGGAGTTTGATTCTACAAAAGAAACCAAACATCAGAAATACATCCAGCATGGCTGGAGGTAAGTGGTGCCAGATAGTTAAAAAAAAAAAATATACATTTTTCCCTTCTCCCACCATACCCAGAGCTCCGACCAGCCAGCCTGGTGGTCCTGCCCAGGTCCCTTGCTCCAGCTTTTGAAAGATTCTGCCAGGTCAACACTGGTCCTCTACCCCTGCTGGGCCAGAGTGAGCCAGAAAAGTGGATGCTGCCCCCTCAAGGTGCTATCTCAGAGACCAGGTAAAAAGCTTGGGTTACTGTGGGTTGAAGCTGGGCCCTCCCAGCTTTCCCCTTATGTCCCCAGGATGGGCCATCCCCAGTTCTGGAAATACGAGTTCGGTGCCTGCACCGGCAGCCTGGCTTCGCTGGAGCAGTACTCGGAGCAGCTGAAGGACATGGTGGCCTTCTTCCTGGGCTGCAGCTTCTCCCTGGAGGAGGCCTTGGAGAAAGCGGGGCTCCCCAGAAGAGACCCAGCAGGTCACAGCCAGGCGGGTGCATACAAGGTAGGGACACAGCCCACAGCCCACAAGGGCAGTTTTCACTTGATTTTTTTTTTTTTTTGGTCAGACAACAGTGCCTTGTGTTACCCATGCTGGCTTCTGCTGCCCTCTGGTGGTCACGATGAGGCCCATTCCCAAGGACAAGCTGGAAGGGCTGGTGCGGGCCTGCTGCTCCCTCGGAGGTGAGCAGGGGCAACCTGTTCACATGGGCGACCCAGGTCAGTGTCTCTCGCTCCTGCCCATGATCTTCGAGGAAATTACATTTTCCTTTTCCATCTGCAGAACTGTTGGGAATCAAAGAGCTTTCCAAACCTGCCTACGGGGATGCCATGGTGTGTCCCCCAGGGGAGGTTCCAGTGTTCTGGCCTTCTCCGCTGACCAGTCTCGGAGCTGTCAGCAGCTGTGGTACGTTGGGGGATAATGGGACAATCGATCTGCTGGGCTCAGACCCTCCTGCTGTGTGTTTTAGAGACCCCACTGGCTTTTGCCAGCATCCCAGGCTGCACAGTTATGACTGACCTGAAGGATGCAAAGGCTCCACCTGGTTGTCTCACCCCAGAGAGAATTCCAGAGGTCCATCACATTTCCCAAGATCCTCTGCACTACAGCATCGCGTCAGTCTCTGCTTCTCAGAAGATCAGAGAACTAGAGTCTATGATCGGCATAGACCCAGGTAAGAAACAACACATTTGCTCGGCATAGACCGTTACTTTTACATTCTATTTTTGTCATTTCAGGGAACCGGGGGATTGGGCACCTGCTCTGTAAAGATGAGCTGCTGAAGGCCTCTCTCTCGCTGTCCCATGCCCGCTCAGTGCTCATCACCACTGGGTTCCCCACACATTTCAATCATGAGCCTCCAGAAGAGACAGATGGCCCACCAGGAGCTGTTGCTCTGGTTGCCTTCCTGCAGGCCTTGGAGAAGGAGGTCGCCATAATCGTTGACCAGAGAGCCTGGAACTTGCACCAGAAGATTGTTGAAGATGCTGTTGAGCAAGGTAAGCAGTGAGATGGGCTTGGTCCATTTCCCTGATGTGTGCCCTGCTTGCCTTTATTTTCAAGGTGTTCTGAAGACGCAGATCCCGATATTAACTTACCAAGGTGGATCAGTGGAAGCTGCTCAGGCATTCCTGTGCAAAAATGGGGACCCGCAGACACCTAGGTACGTATGTCGCATCCCAGTTTAAGTGGCGGCCCTCTGACCTCTGACCTTTGCTTCCCGGCAGATTTGACCACCTGGTGGCCATAGAGCGTGCCGGAAGAGCTGCTGATGGCAATTACTACAATGCAAGGAAGATGAACATCAAGCACTTGGTTGACCCCATTGACGATCTTTTTCTTGCTGCGAAGAAGATTCCTGGAATCTCATCAACTGGTAAGTATGGAGTACTGGGGATGCACCAAGAACCGTGCACTGACTCAGCTCCCCTTCCCTTCAGGAGTCGGTGATGGAGGCAACGAGCTTGGGATGGGTAAAGTCAAGGAGGCTGTGAGGAGGCACATACGGCACGGGGATGTCATCGCCTGCGACGTGGAGGCTGACTTTGCCGTCATTGCTGGTGAGCACTCGGATGGCCGCCCAGTCCGGCCGCTCCATGATGGAATCTTGTTTTGCTGTTCTAGGTGTTTCTAACTGGGGAGGCTATGCCCTGGCCTGCGCACTCTACATCCTGTACTCATGTGCTGTCCACAGTCAGTACCTGAGGAAAGCAGTCGGACCCTCCAGGGCACCTGGAGATCAGGCCTGGACTCAGGCCCTCCCGTCGGTCATTAAGGTAACAAACCCCAGCCAGCCGCTCGCCTGGAAACTCCTTCTATTTCTGCCCTATTTTTTTCCAGGAAGAAAAAATGCTGGGCATCTTGGTGCAGCACAAAGTCCGGAGTGGCGTCTCGGGCATCGTGGGCATGGAGGTGGATGGGCTGCCCTTCCACAACACCCACGCCGAGATGATCCAGAAGCTGGTGGACGTCACCACGGCACAGGTGTAACCGTCCATGTTCCGTGTGAGCAGAGTCCCTACCAACGGGCAGGTCTGCATCCGGGGAGAATGCAGCTGCTTCTGGCGACAATCCTGCTAGTAAACACTGGTCTTCGGTGAGCAACGAACACTCGCCTGGCCTGGGAAACTGCATGCCCACTTTCTGGGAGGGGTTAGTGCAGGTGCTGTGGACAAAGGACAACATTTCTCTGGGGCTTTTTAACTTTTATTCCTAAGACTCTAAAGGCGTTGATTTCAACCCTCCTTCACTCTGGCTTCTTCAGGCAACCCACGTGGTCTCCTGTGAGAATCTTCTCGACAGTTACTTATGGGGACACTTGTGAACAATTAACTGCCAGGCAGAGCATGAGAACAAACATTCCCAGGCCATGTAGGATAGGATACTCCAGACTCCAGTCATCCTCCCCCATCCATGGTTTCTGTTACTCATGGTTTCAGTTACTCATAGCCAACTGCAGACCGAAAATACTAAATGAAAAATTTCAGAAATAAACAACTCTTAAGTTTTAAATTGTGTACTCTTCGGAATATCGTGATGAAATCTCACACCATCCTGCTCCATCCTACCTAGGACGTGAATCCTCCCTTTGTCCAGGGTACCCGTGCTGTCTACACCACCCGCCTGCCAGTCACCCAGCAGGTGATCAGATCGACTGTCATGGTATTGCAGTGCTTATATTCAAGAACCTCTTATGTGACTCAGTAATGTCCTCAAAGTGCAAGAGCAGAGATGCTGGCAATTTGGATATGCCAAAAAGAGGCCATAAAGGGCTTCCTTTAAGTGAAAAGGTGAAAGTCTTTTTTTTTGTTTGTTTGTTTT